GCTGGACCTATGGATGGGATGGATCCCCGGCAGGCCCTGGACGGAGGGAAATGCTCTGGTTTGCTAAGCCCGGCATCGAGTGAGACCCACCCACAAAGCTAACCGTGGAAGTCACTGGCGGCCTCCTTCGCCCTGCCGCCGGGGAACCCTGCCGGTGGCTCTCGACCTGCTCCCGGGCCATCTGGTGACACTGACTTCGCAGCCACCACCTTAATTGGCGCATTCGACCCAAATAATAACCAGGGAACCTGTGGGCGGTCAAAGGCCCGGCTCTGCGGTCGGCCCTCCCAGGCCCCTCTCCCTGCCCTGTGAGGCCAGAAAGTTACTTCTCCGAGGCCGTTCCCCATGTCGAGAAATATCTCCCGCTTGAGGTTCTGTGGGGTAGGGGAGGTTCGTGCATTTCTCACAGAAAACCTCGCACAGACCCGCGACTGCCTTTATTAACAGCTCTCAGGAGACTGCCTGCAGCCGGGGGGTGCCTCCGGCCCCATGCTCGCGGGCAAGCAGGGATAAGCTGTGCCTCCAAAAGGGCCAACGGGAACTCCGCGGTCCCTGAACTTCCGGTGCTGGCGGACTCCTCGCTCCAGGGCCACCAGGAGCCGCGGCGTGAGTGCGTGCCGGGACCGAGCGCGGGGTCTCTGAGGAACTCCAAGGCTGCCCAAGCCTACGGACCCAGCCACATTGGCGAACCGGAGACCGCCCGATTCCACCACCCCCGCGCTCCCCTCACAGCCGGCGCCAAAAACGCCAGTCCCACGACGCAGGCCGGGACCCGCGCGCCCACGGCCCAATCAGCGCGGACCTTGCACAAAGCGAGCCCCGCCCCCACGGCGCCGTTGCCAGCCCCTCCCCCTCCCGTGGCCGCCTCGGCCCGCCTACTCCCCGCCCCGCGCCGTTCACGGTTAGAGGCTCGCGATTGGCTCATGGGGACGGCCGCGAGCTTTGGTTGGTCGGCGCGGAGTCACGAGGGCGCCGTCGTCGCCTTTCCACAGGCGATTACTGGGCAGGCTCAGTCTTTCGCCTCAGTCTCGAGCTCTCGCTGGCCTTCGGGTGTACGTGCTCCGGGATCTTCAGCACCCGCGGCCGCCATCGCCGTCGCTTGGCTTCTTCTGGACTCATCTGCGCCACTTGTCCGCTTCACACTCCGCCGCCATCATGGTGAAGCTCGCGAAGGTAAACGGCCTTGAGCGCGAGCGCAGACGTGTGAGGTGTAATGATCTATTTGTGTCCATTTTAGGCAGGTAAAAATCAAGGTGACCCCAAGAAAATGGCTCCTCCTCCAAAGGAGGTAGAAGAAGATAGTGAAGATGAGGAAATGTCAGAAGATGAAGAAGATGATAGCAGTGGAGAAGAGGTAATTTTATCCAACTTAATGCAGAATTATGTACTTACTGGTTTGGTTTTCATTTATTCTCAAGGTCGTCATACCTCAGAAGAAAGGCAAGAAGGCTGCTGCAACCTCAGCAAAGAAGGTGGTCGTTTCCCCAACAAAAAAGGTTGCAGTTGCCACACCAGCCAAGAAAGCAGCTGTCACTCCAGGCAAAAAGGCAGCAGCAACACCTGCCAAGAAGACAGTTACACCAGCCAAAGCAGTTACCACACCTGGCAAGAAGGGAGCCACACCAGGCAAAGCATTGGTAGCAACTCCTGGTAAGAAGGGTGCTGCCATCCCAGCCAAGGGGGCAAAGAATGGCAAGAATGCCAAGAAGGAAGACAGTGATGAAGAGGAGGATGATGACAGTGAGGAGGATGAGGAGGATGACGAGGACGAGGATGAGGATGAAGATGAAATTGAACCAGCAGCGATGAAAGCAGCAGCTGCTGCCCCTGCCTCAGAGGATGAGGACGATGAGGATGACGAAGATGATGAGGATGACGATGACGATGAGGAAGATGGTAAGGAGTTGTCTTGGTAGTTACTGGGCTTCTTGCTGCAATTTTTAGGTGACTTCTCTTTCAGACTCTGAAGAAGAAGCTATGGAGACTACACCAGCCAAAGGAAAGAAAGCTGCAAAAGTTGTTCCTGTGAAAGCCAAGAACGTGGCTGAGGATGAAGATGAAGAAGAGGATGATGAGGACGAGGATGACGACGACGACGAAGATGATGAAGATGATGATGATGAAGATGATGAGGAGGAGGAAGAAGAGGAGGAGGAAGGTACTTAAATTAGATTCTGACATACGACATGAATGTGTGATACATTGTTTGACATCTTGTCCAGAGCCTGTCAAAGAAGCACCTGGAAAACGAAAGAAGGAAATGGCCAAACAGAAAGCAGCTCCTGAAGCCAAGAAACAGAAAGTGGAAGGTAACTTGCAGAATTAGGGGATATGGGGGAGACAAGTAGACTGAGTTGAGCTTTTTTTGTGCAGGCACAGAACCGACTACGGCTTTCAATCTCTTTGTTGGAAACCTAAACTTTAACAAATCTGCTCCTGAATTAAAAACTGGTATCAGCGATGTTTTTGCTAAAAATGATCTTGCTGTTGTGGATGTCAGAATTGGTATGACTAGGTAAGTGCTTCACTGCACGTTACATACACGTGGTTGTAATTTTGCCCTCCTCTCCACCTTGAAGGAAATTTGGTTATGTGGATTTTGAATCTGCTGAAGACCTGGAGAAAGCGTTGGAACTCACTGGTTTGAAAGTCTTTGGCAATGAAATTAAACTAGAGAAACCAAAAGGAAAAGACAGTAAGAAAGGTATGTAAGGCTTTATGAGATTATGCAATGAACCACAGAGCTCATTTTTGTTTTTTTAATCTAGAGCGAGATGCGAGAACACTTTTGGCTAAAAATCTCCCTTACAAAGTCACTCAGGATGAATTGAAAGAAGTGTTTGAAGATGCTGCGGAGATCAGATTAGTCAGCAAGGATGGGAAAAGTAAAGGGTATGTTCTGTCTATTGAAATGTAAGGGTTTTAAAAACCATGAGTTCTTCTCCCTCCATTGCAGGATTGCTTATATTGAATTTAAGACAGAAGCTGATGCAGAGAAAACCTTTGAAGAAAAGCAGGGAACAGAGATCGATGGGCGATCTATTTCCCTGTACTATACTGGAGAGAAAGGTCAAAATCAAGACTATAGAGGTGGAAAGAATAGCACTTGGAGTGGTAAGAAATTAGGCTTGTTACAAGGTTTCAGAGAGTCTTAGGAATGTGGCATCTCTATTTGCAGGTGAATCAAAAACTCTGGTTTTAAGCAACCTCTCCTACAGTGCAACAGAAGAAACTCTTCAGGAAGTATTTGAGAAAGCAACTTTTATCAAAGTACCCCAGAACCAAAATGGCAAATCTAAAGGGTAAGATAATACCTTTGTATCATCAGTTATAGACTTACTCTAAGCATTAACTGTTCATCCTCAGGTATGCATTTATAGAGTTTGCTTCATTCGAAGACGCTAAAGAAGCTTTAAATTCCTGTAATAAAAGGGAAATTGAGGGCAGAGCAATCAGGCTGGAGTTGCAAGGACCCAGGGGATCACCTAATGCCAGAAGCCGTAAGTTCACCTGGTTAGGGTGCTGTGGTTGGCACATAAAGTCACATTTTTTTTTCCTTCCCAGAGCCATCCAAAACTCTGTTTGTCAAAGGCCTGTCTGAGGATACCACTGAAGAGACATTAAAGGAGTCATTTGACGGCTCCGTTCGGGCAAGGATAGTTACTGACCGGGAAACTGGGTCCTCCAAAGGGTAAGGGAAGGAAGCGTGAGTGCTGCTTCCACTTTATAATGGGCAATTTCATTTGGTGTTCTAGGTTTGGTTTTGTAGACTTCAACAGTGAGGAGGATGCCAAAGCTGCCAAGGAGGCCATGGAAGACGGTGAAATTGATGGAAATAAAGTTACCTTGGACTGGGCCAAACCTAAGGGTGAAGGTGGCTTCGGGGGTCGTGGTGGAGGCAGAGGCGGCTTTGGAGGACGAGGTGGTGGTAGAGGAGGCCGAGGAGGATTTGGTGGCAGAGGCCGGGGAGGCTTTGGAGGTAAGGCACGCAGAGATAATGACACCACATAGTCTTTTAACAGTGTCTTGCCTTCCTCCTGTAGGGCGAGGAGGCTTCCGAGGAGGCAGAGGAGGAGGAGGTGACCACAAGCCACAAGGAAAGAAGACGAAGTTTGAATAGCTTCTGTCCCTCTGCTTTCCCTTTTCCATTTGAAAGAAAGGACTCTGGGGTTTTTACTGTTACCTGATCAATGACAGAGCCTTCTGAGGACATTCCAAGACAGTATACAGTCCTGTGGTCTCCTTGGAAATCCGTCTAGTTAACATTTCAAGGGCAATACCGTGTTGGTTTTGACTGGATATTCATATAAACTTTTTAAAGAGTTGAGTGATAGAGCTAACCCTTATCTGTAAGTTTTGAATTTATATTGTTTCATCCCATGTACAAAACCATTTTTTCCTACAAATAGTTTGGGTTTTGTTGTTGTTTCTTTTTTTTGTTTTGTTTTTGTTTTTTTTTTTTTTGCGTTCGTGGGGTTGTAAAAGAAAAGAAAGCAGAATGTTTTATCATGGTTTTTGCTTCAGCGGCTTTAGGACAAATTAAAAGTCAACTCTGGTGCCAGACGTGTTACTTCCTAAAGAGTGTTTCCCCTGGAATGTCACTGGAGAGCATGGCAAAGCCAGCTCTGCCACTTGCTTCACCCATCCCAATGGAAATGGCTTAGTGCGTGTTTCCAGTATCCCAGCCCTAACTAACTTGGTTGAAATGCTGGTGAGGGGACCTGCTCCTGCAGCCCTGGTGCTGACTTGAAGGCTGCTGCAGCTTCTCCTACTTTTAGCAGGTCTGAGGATTATGTCCTGAAGACCACTCTGGAAAGAGGTGCAGGAACAGATTAGTCAGGTTTCCTAGGACAAGGAAGAGCTTCAGGGAAGAGCAGTGGCTAACTCCTGTAATCCCAACACTTGGGGAGGCCGAGGCAGGCAGATCAACTGAGGTCAGGAGTTGAAGACCAGCCTGGCCAACATGGTGAAAGCCCATCTCTACTAAAAATACAAAAATTAGCTGGGCATGGTGGTGTACTCCTGTAGTCCCAGCTACTCAGGAGGCTGAAGCGGGAGAGTCACGTGAACCCGGGAAGCAGAGTGAGCTGAGCACACACTACTATACTCCAGGCTGGGTAACAAAGCGAGACTCCCATCTCCCAAAAAGCAGTTCTGGAATAGAACTCACGCTAGATGGATAGACCAGTGGACACTTTGGAACCTTGGGGCTGGGGAGGAAACTGCCCATCCAGTAAACCCCCAAAAAGCCATTTGTTCTGCACTACGTATATTGCTTATTCTTTCTGGTCTTAAGTACTTGCCTCTCAACCTCCCTTTTTAGTAAAAGACAAGGCCACGTGAGAGGCGGGACTATCAACATTGTGATGAATTTACTTGAAACCCAGTGCCCAAAATCAATGTAGGTAGCCAAGTCCAAAAACCTGTTCTAGTCCAACTAGTGAAATCAAACTGTGATACTTGGATAAGCTTAGAAGGAAACGTGAAGAATACGTAGCTGCTTTGGGTTTACTCTGGTTCAGTTGGGCTGTTGAAATCTTAACATCCTTGGGCTTATCACCTACTGCTTGTCAGCCCTGTTCCATGTCCAGGGGATGGGGGTGGTGACAATCCAGTTCCAAGACCCTCATGCTCTAGAGAGGAAGGTGGCCAGCCAGGGTTGTAACTACGATGAAAAAGCAGTGGGAGGGTCTCCTATGAGGCAAGCCTAAGGACAAAAAGGAAGGCCTTGCAGCCTGTATTCTGGATAAGGAATTAAAAGCTCAGTTAATTGAAGCCCATCAGGCGTGTTGTGGATTAGGTCTGTTAGCTC